TGTGACCCGAGGTTGTGGTCAGAGAATGGGTCTCGGGTCGTCTTCCGTGCCGGGTCCCTGTCGTGTTCCAGGCCCGGGTCTCCGTCCAGCATCGAGGGCCGAGGTCACGGCCAGGGTCTGAGCCCGCGGTCGCAGGTCTGGTTCGGGGTCAGATTCCGCGCGGCCTCCAGGGGGCGCCGTCGCCCGCCCGGCTCGGCCCCTCGCGGGCTCGCTGGCGTTGTGCGCGGCAGGCGGGGCCGGAGGCGGCGGCGGCTCCGGGGCGCGGGCGCGCGGGCGGCGGCGGCGGCGGCGCCCCGACTGCAGTCCCGGCGGGAGCGGAGCGCGAGCCGGGGCCGGGCCCGAGCCGGCGCCATGGGGCGGCGCCGCCTGTGAGCGGCGGCGAGCGGAGCCGCGGGCGCCGAGCAGGGCCAGGCGGGAGGCGTCGGCGCCCGAGGCCGAGCGAGCCGCGGCCGGGCCGGGCCGAGCGCCGAGCGAGCAGGAGCGGCGGCGGCGGCGGCGGCGGCGGGAGGAGGCAGCGCCGCCGCCAAGATGGCGGACCTGGAGGCGGTGCTGGCCGACGTGAGCTACCTGATGGCCATGGAGAAGAGCAAGGCCACGCCGGCCGCGCGCGCCAGCAAGAAGATCCTGCTGCCCGAGCCCAGGTGAGGAGAAGCTGCCCGCGGCCCCGGCCCGACCCCGCGGGCGCCCCGGCCGCGGCCCCGAGACCCTGGCCCCATGCTCGACCCCGCGACCTGGACCCCCGGGGCCGGCTCTCGCAACCCCCTGTCGGCCCCCCAGCCCGGAGCAGCCCGGCCTTGGCGCCTGCGGGTCCAGACCCTAAGCCCCAGACCCTGGGCGCCTGAGCCCGGAGCGCCCCAACTCCGGAGCTCCTCTGCCCCATCGGTCCCCGGACCCAGTCGGGTCCCCCTGGCCGCCCTGCTGCTTCCTTATCGTGCTCCACCGGCCCCCCGAAGTCGCTGTCAGCCCCTGGCTCCCGCCTTCTCCCACGGGGGCCCGGCGCGCCCCTTCATCCTTCTCGGAGCAGCCCTTGGTCCCTGTGGGGTCCCCTCCCCTCCGCTGGCCACCATTTACCTCGCCTGACGATGTCACCCACCCTTTTGCTGTCCCTGCTCACGGCACTCGCTTTAGGGTTTCCACTACCCCCACCCGTCTCTCCTCCAGTCTACACTTGTGTGAGGTGTTGGGGGACAGCCAGTCTTCCGGACTCTTCTCCCACCCTCTGGTGGGGTCGCTGTCCTGGAGTTGGGCTCGAGAGTGCTTTCAGGGCGGCGTGGTGAGCAGGACCTAGGGTGCTGCGGGCACCCTCCCCCTCGGACCGCGCTCAGGTCGGGGAAACATCCCCTGTGCCCTCTCCCCTACATTTCTCCTCTGGCAGGCCCTGCATATGGTGCCCCGTGGGTGCTGTTGACCAGGGGCCCTCCCAGCACACCTGCAATGGCTGGACCTTAGCTGCCGCCTCTGTAAGACAACTGACATCACACCTGGTATCAAAGTTTAGACTGTTCAGGATGTAGGTGCAAAAGTACACAGGATGTGGACGATTGCTGCGGTTTGTCCAGCATTTTATGGCTGATAGAGTATCTCTCCACTGTGTGAGCCTCTCAGCAGCGCATGGGGTGGCGAGGACAGGTGTGGTTTTGTCCCTGTGGAACAGATGGGGAAACTGAAGCTCCAGAGGTGAGTGGCCTGCCCCGAGTCACACAGGTAGTGCTTCTGCTTACTGCGCCCCCCTGACCCACAGCATCCGCAGTGTCATGCAGAAGTACCTGGAGGACCGGGGCGAGGTGACCTTTGAGAAGATCTTTTCCCAGAAGCTGGGTGAGTATGGCAGTGGCTCTGCCAGCCACCGGGTGGCTCTGTGACCTTACACTGTTGCCTTCAGGGTACCTGCTCTTCCGAGACTTCTGCCTGAACCACCTGGAGGAGGCCAGGCCCTTGGTGGAATTCTATGAGGAGGTGAGACCCAGAGGCCCAAGCCCTGCTCTGCCTCTAGATGACCTGCAGGAATCCTGTCCTCCAGATCAAGAAGTACGAGAAGCTGGAGACGGAGGAGGAGCGTGTGGCCCGCAGCCGGGAGATCTTCGACTCATACATCATGAAGGAGCTGCTGGCCTGCTCGCATGTGAGTGTCCTCAGCTGGCCCTGTGTGCTGGCTGAGAATTCATGGCCACCTCTGTCTTCCCCAGCCCTTCTCGAAGAGTGCCACTGAGCATGTCCAAGGCCACCTGGGGAAGAAGCAGGTGCCTCCGGATCTCTTCCAGGTGTGTGCCTCCCGGTCCCTCCCCAGGCAAGGCTCAGTCACCAACTTCCAGCTTCCTCCCTTAGCCATACATCGAAGAGATTTGTCAAAACCTCCGAGGGGACGTGTTCCAGAAATTCATTGAGAGGTGAGAGCAGGGAAGTGTGGGAGAGGAAGGGGGTGGCCCCTGAGCCCTGATTCTTCTTTTCCAGCGATAAGTTCACACGGTTTTGCCAGTGGAAGAATGTGGAGCTCAACATCCACGTGAGTGGGCTTGGGTGGGGCATGGAAAGCCACTGTGGTGACCGCAGCTGTCGCTGCCCCTCAGCTGACCATGAATGACTTCAGCGTGCATCGCATCATTGGGCGCGGGGGCTTTGGCGAGGTCTATGGGTGCCGGAAGGCTGACACAGGCAAGATGTGAGCACCCTGCTCGGCGCGGTGGGATACCTGTGGGTGTTGACTGCCGACCTCTGCCCCGTAGGTACGCCATGAAGTGCCTGGACAAAAAGCGCATCAAGATGAAGCAGGGGGAGACCCTGGCCCTGAACGAGCGCATCATGCTCTCGCTCGTCAGCACTGGGGTGAGCTGGGTGGGCCGGGCTGCCGCTGAGGCTGCCCGCCCCCTCCCCTCCTCTCCCCTCCTAGGACTGCCCATTCATTGTCTGCATGTCATACGCGTTCCACACGCCAGACAAGCTCAGCTTCATCCTGGACCTCATGAACGGTGAGTGCTGGCCGGGCCCTAGGGTGGGCCGGCTGAGTGCTGCCTGTGGGACTGCCTCCCTCAGGTGGGGACCTGCACTACCACCTCTCCCAGCACGGGGTCTTCTCAGAGGCTGACATGCGCTTCTATGCGGCCGAGATCATCCTGGGCCTGGAGCACATGCACAACCGCTTCGTGGTCTACCGGGACCTGAAGGTGAGCGCCCCTGCTGTCCCCAGGCTGGACCTGCCCCAGGCAGCTCACTGGGCTTCCTTCACAGCCAGCCAACATCCTTCTGGACGAGCATGGCCACGTGCGGATCTCGGACCTGGGCCTGGCCTGTGACTTCTCCAAGAAGAAGCCCCATGCCAGCGTGTGAGTGCCCCCCACCCTCTCCCTCCCCACCCCACTCCCGCTTATGGCCCCCTTGCTCCCACAGGGGCACCCACGGGTACATGGCTCCGGAGGTCCTGCAGAAGGGCGTGGCCTACGACAGCAGTGCCGACTGGTTCTCTCTGGGGTGCATGCTCTTCAAGTTGCTGCGGGGGTGAGTGGCCCATCCCAGGTGGGCAGGTGGGTTTTGACATTGGTTTTTGGCCTTTCTTGCCCAGGCACAGCCCCTTCCGGCAGCACAAGACCAAAGACAAGCATGAGATCGACCGCATGACGCTGACGATGGTGGGTGCAGGTCTCAGTGCAGGGCCGCAGGGAGCCCCTGCTAATGTCCCACTCCTCTCTAAAGGCCGTGGAGCTGCCCGACTCCTTCTCCCCTGAACTACGCTCCCTGCTGGAGGGGTTGCTGCAGAGGGATGTCAACCGGAGATTGGGCTGCCTGGGCCGAGGGTGAGTACCCTGGCGCCTTGGGCATGCTGCTGGCTGAGCCCAGATGACTGGCCTCTCCCCACAGGGCTCAGGAGGTGAAAGAGAGCCCCTTTTTCCGCTCCCTGGACTGGCAGATGGTCTTCTTGCAGAAGGTAACAGTCTGCGGCAGGGACTGGGGGTGCTCAGCTAATGCCCATGACCCCTGTTCTGCTGCAGTACCCTCCCCCGCTGATCCCCCCACGAGGGGAGGTGAACGCGGCCGACGCCTTCGACATTGGCTCCTTCGATGAGGAGGACACAAAAGGAATCAAGGTACTGGGCCTTGCCTGGCCTCTTGTACCTAGCCATGTGCCCCTGCCCCATCCACCTGGTAAAGTTACTGGACAGTGATCAGGAGCTCTACCGCAACTTCCCCCTCACCATCTCGGAGCGGTGGCAGCAGGAGGTGGCAGAGACTGTCTTCGACACCATCAACGCTGAGACAGACCGGCTGGAGGCTCGCAAGAAAGCCAAGAACAAGCAGCTGGGCCATGAGGAAGGTGAGGGTCGCCGGCTGCTGCGGCACCAGGCCGCCGGCTGAGTCTCCTCTGTCTCTCGCCTCAGACTACGCCCTGGGCAAGGACTGCATCATGCATGGCTACATGTCCAAGATGGGCAACCCCTTCCTGACCCAGTGGCAGCGGCGGTACTTCTACCTGTTCCCCAACCGCCTCGAGTGGCGGGGCGAGGGCGAGGCCCCGGTAAGGAGCCCGTGCGGGGGTCCGGGAGCCGGCTTACCTGCACCACCCATCCCTGGCCCTGCAGCAGAGCCTGCTGACCATGGAGGAGATCCAGTCGGTGGAGGAGACGCAGATCAAGGAGCGCAAGTGCCTGCTCCTCAAGATCCGCGGTGGGAAACAGTTCATTTTGCAGTGCGATGTGAGTGGGGGCTGAGCCAGGGATGGGAGGGCCCAGCTGACAGAGCTGGGCTTGGCATGTGCAGAGCGACCCTGAGCTGGTGCAGTGGAAGAAGGAGCTGCGCGACGCCTACCGCGAGGCCCAGCAGCTGGTGCAGCGGGTGCCCAAGATGAAGAACAAGCCGCGCTCGCCCGTGGTGGAGCTGAGCAAGGTGCCGCTGGTCCAGCGCGGCAGTGCCAACGGCCTCTGACCCGCCCACCCGCCTTTTATAAACCTCTAATTTATTTTGTCGAATTTTTATTATTTGTTTTCCCGCCAAGCGGAAAAGGTTTTATTTTGTAATTATTGTGATTTCCCGTGGCCCCAGCCTGGCCCAGCTCCCCCGGGAGGGGCCCGCTTGCCTCGGCTCCTGCTGCACCAACCCAGCCGCTGCCCGGCGCCCTCTGTCCTGACTTCAGGGGCTGCCCGCTCCCAGTGTCTTCCTGTGGGGGAAGAGCACAGCCCTCCCGCCCCTTCCCCGAGGGATGATGCCACACCAAGCTGTGCCACCCTGGGCTCTGTGGGCTGCACTCTGTGCCCATGGGCACTGCTGGGTGGCCCATCCCCCCTCACCAGGGGCAGGCACAGCACAGGGATCCGACTTGAATTTTCCCACTGCACCCCCTCCTGCTGCAGAGGGGCAGGCCCTGCACTGTCCTGCTCCACAGTGTTGGCGAGAGGAGGGGCCCGTTGTCTCCCTGGCCCTCAAGGCCTCCCACAGTGACTCGGGCTCCTGTGCCCTTATTCAGGAAAAGCCTCTGTGTCACTGGCTGCCTCCACTCCCACTTCCCTGACACTGCGGGGCTTGGCTGAGAGAGTGGCATTGGCAGCAGGTGCTGCTACCCTCCCTGCTGTCCCCTCTTGCCCCAACCCCCAGCACCCGGGCTCAGGGACCACAGCAAGGCACCTGCAGGTTGGGCCATACTGGCCTCGCCTGGCCTGAGGTCTCGCTGATGCTGGGCTGGGTGCGACCCCATCTGCCCAGGACGGGGCCGGCCAGGTGGGCGGGCAGCACAGCAAGGAGGCTGGCTGGGGCCTATCAGTGTGCCCCCCATCCTGGCCCATCAGTGTACCCCCGCCCAGGCTGGCCAGCCCCACAGCCCACGTCCTGTCAGTGCCGCCGCCTCGCCCACCGCATGCCCCCTCGTGCCAGTCGCGCTGCCTGTGTGGTGTCGCGCCTTCTCCCCCCCGGGGCTGGGTTGGCGCACCCTCCCCTCCCGTCTACTCATTCCCCGGGGCGTTTCTTTGCCGATTTTTGAATGTGATTTTAAAGAGTGAAAAATGAGACTATGCGTTTTTATAAAAAATGGTGCCTGATTCGGCTGTCTCAGACTCTTTTTGTACCTGGT